GGCCCACTGCTGTTTCTCTATACTTTGTCTCTGTGTCTTATTTCTTTTCTCAGTTTCTCATCTCCACCTGATGAGAAACACCCGCAGGTGTGGAGGGGCAGGCCCCCTTCAGGCTGAGGCAGGGGAATCACTTGAACCCAGGAAGCAGAGGCTTGCAGTGAGTCGAGATCCCACCACTGCACTGCAGCCTGGATGACAGAGAAATACTCTGTCTCAAAACAAAAGAAAAGAAATAAGTAAATACATAAAAGAAAGTAACAGATCTCTTCCACAAATGTGGAATGGACAACTAACTGGATATCCACATGGAAAAGAACAATGTTGGATCCCTATCTCATACAATCAACCTCTTATTTTAAAACGTAAAAAAAAAACAACGAAAAATAAAGAGAGAAAGAGAGAAACGAGGAAGGGAGCCCTGCGGGAGGGGGTGTTACTTTGTCGCCCAGGCTGGCCTGGACCCCCAGGTTCAGCGATCCTCCCGCCCTGCTTCCTGAGTAGATGGGACCTCAGGCTCCCGCGCCCGCGTCCGCATCCTTGCTGTGTTTATCCGGCAGGTGGTGACCTCACTCCTCGCTGGCCTGAGCACTCCGTCCAGCATCCCAGGCGGTGGCTTTAGGGAAGTCTCTGCAGCTGAGCACAGGGTGGACTCTCCCTCCGGAGTGAATGGAGAATAGAAAGGGAGAGGATTTCTATTCTATTCTCTGGGCCGTCAGCATGACATTGTAAGTTCTGCCCAAGCAGGGCTTTGCATTTCACATTCTACTTTGCATCCGCGTTTCAGACAATTCCAGGGCTTTTGAATCATGGATCGGCCTTCCTGGCCATCTCGCCTCCAAAACCCAAAAACAGAGGCGGTGGGAGGGAGGCTGAGAGACGCACAGATCCCGCCCCAGCCCAGCCCCGCCCCGCCCTCTGCCGGTACTAAAGGGCAAGGTCTCTCCGCCTCTACCCCTACCTGGCCCAGGCCCCGCCCACCTCCTCGCAGGCCCCGCCCAGGCCTGGCTTCTGTCCTTCCCCGCTCAGACGCGCGCAAACCCGGAAGCAGATCGCGTGGAGTGAAGGTCCCTCAGCGGCGCGTGAGTTTCGCTCCATCTTGTATGAAGTCTGCTGAGCAATAAACAACATATTTTTATCACTCAGGATTGACATCTAAAGACTCTTGGTACATGAGGAAGAAACCCGGAAAAGGAAAGCAGAGGAGTCAGGGATGGCTCTTCCTCAGGTGAGACGATATTCTCAGTGGATTGTTCTGTCAACCATTTGGTTAAAATGTGTTTTCATTTCAGGGTCTATTGACATTCAGGGATGTGGCCATAGAATTCTCTCAGGAGGAGTGGAAATGCCTGGACCCTGCTCAGAGGACTCTATACAGGGACGTGATGCTGGAGAATTATAGGAACCTGGTCTCCCTGGGTGAGGATAACTTCCCTCCAGAAGTGGGGATGTTTGTGTACCTATTAGTGTTTATATTTTGTAGGTATCTCTTCCAAATGCACAATGAAGGAGTTCTCATCAACAGCACAAGGCAATACAGAAGTGATCCACACAGGGACATTGCAAAGACATGAACGTCATCACATTGGAGATTTTTCCTTCCAGGAAATTGAGAAAGATATTCATAACTTTGAGTTTCAGTGGCAAGAAGATGAAAGAAATGGCCATGAAGCACCCATGACAAAAATCAAAAAATTGATGGGTAGTACAGAGCAATATGATCACAGGCATGCTGGAAACAAGCCTATTAAATATCAGCTTGGATCAAGCTTTCATTCACATCTGTCTGAACTCCACATATTTCAGCCCAAAGGGAAAATTAATAATCAAGTGGAGAAGTCTATCAACGATGCTTCCTCGGTTTCAACAGCCCAAAGAATTTCTTGTAGGCCCAAAACCCATATATCTAATAACTATGGGGATAATTTTCTGAATTATTCATTACTCACACAAAGACAGGAAGTACGCATGAGAGAAAAATCTTTCCAATGTATTGAGAGTGGCAAAGCCTTTAATTATAGCTCACTCTTAAGGAAACATCAGATTATTCATCTAGGAGAGAAACAATATAAATGTGATGTATGTGACAAGGTCTTTATTCGGAAGCGATACCTTGCACGCCATCGTAGATGTCACACTGGTGAGAAACCTTACAAGTGTAATGAGTGTGGCAAGTCCTTCAGTCAGATGTCATCCCTTACATATCATCATCGACTTCATACTGGAGAGAAACCTTACAAATGTGAAGAATGTGACAAAGCTTTCAGACACAATTCAGCCCTTCAAAGACATAGGAGAATTCATACTGGAGAGAAACCACATAAGTGTAATGAGTGTGGCAAGACCTTTAGTCAGAAGTCATACCTTGCATGCCATCGTAGCATTCATACTGGAAAGAAACCTTACGAATGTGAAGAATGTGACAAAGCTTTCAGTTTCAAATCAAACCTTGAAAGTCATAGGATAACTCATACTGGAGAGAAACCATACAAGTGTAATGATTGTGGCAAGACCTTCAGTCATATGTCAACCCTTACATGCCATCGTAGACTTCATACTGGAGAGAAACCTTACAAGTGTGAAGAATGTGATGAAGCTTTCCGTTTCAAATCAAGTCTTGAAAGACATAGGAGAATTCATAATGGAGAGAAACTGTACAAATGTAATGAGTGTGGCAAGACCTTCAGTCAGGAGTTATCCCTTACCTGCCATTGTAGACTTCATAGTGGAGAGAAACCTTGCAAGTGTGGAGAATGTGACAAGGCTTACAGTTTCAAATAAAATCTTGAAATACGTCAGAAAATTCATACTGGAGAGAAATGTTATAAGTGTAATGATTGTGGCAAGATCTTCAGTCATACGTCATCCATTGTATACCATCATAAATTTCATAGTGGAGAGAAACCTTACAAATGTGAAGAATGTGATGAAGCTTTCAGTTTCAAATCAAACCTTGAAAGACATAGGAGAATTCACACTGGTGAGAAACCTTACAGGTGTAATAGGTGTGGCAAGACCTTCAGTCATACATCATCCCTTACATGCCATCATAGACTTCATACTGGAGAGAAACCTTACAAATGTGAAGAATGTGATGAAACTTTCAGATACAAATCAAATCTTGAAAGACATAGGAGAATTCATAATGGAGAGAAACCGTACAAGTGTAATGAGTGTGGCAAGACCTTCAGTCAGAAGTCATGCCTTACACGCCATCATAGACTTCATACTGGAAATAAATCTTATAAGTGTAATGAGTGTGGCAAGACCTTCAGTAAGGAGTTAACACATGCCATCATAGACGTCATACTGGAGAGAAACCTTAGAAGTGCAATGAGTGTGGCAAAACCTTTCATAGGCAGTCAGCGCTTATTTACCATCAAGCAATCCATGGCAGAGGGAAACTTTACAAATGTAATGATTGTCACCACGTCTTCAGTAATGCTACAACTATTGCAAATCATTGGAGAATCCATAATAAAGAGAGACCTTACAAGTGTGATAAATGTGACAAATTTTTCAGACATCGTTCATACCTTGCAGTTCACGGGCGAACTCATGCTGGAGAGAAACCTTACAAATGTGAAGAATGTGATAAAGCTTTCAGATTCAAATCAAACCTTGAAAGTCATAGGAGAATTCATACTAGAGAGAAACCTTACAAGTGTAATGAGTGTGGTAAGATGTTCAGTCAAAATTCGGCCCTTGTAATTCATAAGGCAATTCATACTGGAGAGAAACCTTACAAGTGTAATGAATGTGGCAAGGTTTTTAATCGCAAAGCAAAGCTTGCATGTCATCATAGACTTCATACTGGAGAGAACGCTTGCAAGTGTAATAAATGTGGCGAGGTTTTTAATCAACAAGCACACCTTGCACGTCATCATAGAACTCATACTGGAGAGAAACATTACAAGTGTAATGAGTGTGGCAAGACCTACTCTCACAATTCAGTCCTTGTAATTCATAAGACAATTCACACTGGGGAGAAACCTTACAAGTGTAATGAGTGTGGCAAAACCTTCCATCACAATTCAGTCCTTGTAATTCATAAAACAATTCATACTGGAGAGAAACAAGCGTAATGAATGTGGCGAGGTTTTCAATCAACAAGCACACGTTGCACGTCATCATAGAATTCATACTGGAGAGAAACCTTAGAAATGTGAAGAATGTGACAAAGTTTACAGTCGCAAATCAAACCTCGAAAGACAGGAGAATTCATACTGGAGAGAAACCATAAAAATGTAAGAGTTTTTGACAAGGCTTTCGGACGTGATTCACACCTGGCACAACATCCCAGAGTTCACACTGGAGAGAAACCTTACAAGTGTAATGAGTGTGTCAAAGCCTTTAGTGGGCAGTCAACACTTATTCACCATCAGGCAATCCGTAGTGTAGGGAAACTTGACTAACGTAATGATTCTCACAACGTCTTCAGTAATGCTACAACCATTGTAAATCACTGGAGAAGCCATAATGAAGAGAGATCTTACAAATGTAATAATTGTGGCAAATTTTTCAGACATCGTTCATACATTGCCGTTCATTGGCGAACTCATGCTGGAGAGAAATCTTACAATGTCATGATTGTGGCAAGGTCTTCAGTCAAGCTTCATCTTTTGCAAAACAGGAGAATTCATACAGGAGAGAAACCTCACAAGTGTGATGATCGTGGCAAAGCCTTTACTTCACATTCTCACCTCATTAGACATCAGAGAATCCATACTGGACAGAAATCTTACAAATGTCATCAGTGTGGCAAGGTCTTCAGTCCGACTTCACTCCTTGCAGAATATCAGAAAATTCATTTTTCAGGTAATTGTTCCCAATGCAATGAATATAGCAAACCATCAAGCATTGATTGACATTAGAGTCAGTTCAGCATTGACTTGAGTTTGAGTTGACTTAACATTGAGTTCAAGCCTTAATTGACATTAAAGTGTTTATGTTAAGAGGACTGGGCTGTGTGGCATGGCTCACGCCTGTAATCCCAGCACTTTGGTAGGCCAAGGTGGGTAAATCACTTGAGGTCAGGAGTTTGAGATCAGCCTGGACAACAGACCTGAGCCACTTTTCCCAGCCTGTTTTTTGTTTCTTTAACAAAAACTGATAGGGATTTTTATGGGTATCGTATTGAATCTAGATTACATTGGGTTATATAATCATTTAACATATTAATTTTTCCAAACCATCAATATGGGTTGTGTCTCTATATATGTTTTTAATCATTTTGATCAATTTTTGTTGATTTCAAGGTACAAACGTCTCACCTTTTTACGTTTATTCCTAAGTATTTCTTATTTTAAGTTCTCCAGCAAATGGAAGTGTGTTAAAATTTTCTTTTAAAATTGTTTATTATTAAAATATGGAAATTCAACTAATTTTTGGTGCTGATACTGTATTGTGCAAATCCACTGAATATGTTTGTTAGTTCCAGTACTATTTTGGTTGAGTCTGTGATTTTCTACACAGAAGGTCATGTCGTCTACAAACAAATGTAATTTTACTTCTTTCTTTCTGATTTGGATGAGTTTGATTTCTTTTGCTATTTAATTGCTCTGGCTAGGACAGGCAGTATTGATTGAATAGAAGGGGTGAGAGCATTCTTGCATCATGTGAGATCGTACAGGAAAGCATTCCATTTTCCCTGCTTGGTTATTTACTCATTTGTCATTTCATGGATGTTCTTTCTATTGTTGAGGTAAATTTCCTTTTCTATTTTGTTTAGGATTTCTATGATGACTGGATTTTGAATTTTGTGGAACGCTTTTTCTCCATCTACTAAGGTGATGTGGTTTTAATCTTTCATTCTGTTCTAGTGGTATATAACATTGATTTGCTTGAATATGTTGAACCATCCTTGCATCCCAGAAATAACTGGCACTTGAATATCTACATTTTTTTAATATCCTCTTGAATACAGTTTTCTAGGACAAGGGATCTTCAAGAAGTTCTGGAAAAATACATATTATGAGAAAATTGTGCATGAATTTCACAATTTTTGCACCAAAATAAACTAGTGCTAGTCTGTTATAACATGTCTGAACAGGCTCTAGTTTGATGCCCTCAAAAGGATAAGACATGAGTATAAAAAGAGACTCCATCAAAGCAATATAAATTCTGATGAAATTTAAACAAGAAGAAACATTAAATTTATGATGAGACCAGATGCAGTGGCTCAGGCCTGTAATCCCAGCATTTTCAGAGGCTGAGACAGGTGGGCCACATGAGCCCAGGTATTCAAGACCAGCCTGGGAAACGTGGGGAAATCCCCTTTTCTACAAAAAATACAAAAATTAGCTGGGCATGGTGGCACATGCCTGCCGTCTCAGTTATTGTGAAGTCTGTGCAGGGAGGATGGCATGAACCTGGGAGGTCAAGATTGCAGTGAGCTATGATCATGCCACTGCACTCCAGCATGGGTGATGGAGAGAGATACTGTCTTAAAAAAAGAATACTTGTGGTAACGTTTGGGTAGAGGAATAATGAAATCATTGATGCTTTATAAAAAGGTTATGGGGACAATGCCCAAAAGAAATAAACAGTTTGTAAACGGATAACTTATTTTGAGTTAGGGCAAGACAATGTTGACAGTGATGCATGAAGCAGCAGGCAGACCTTCCACATCATTTTTACAGAAAAAAAAATTAATCTTGTTCATGCTGCAATGAAGAGGACTGACAGCAAACAGCAGAAACATAGTCAGAATTTAGAGAACAGCCTGGTTAACATGGTGAAACACCATCTCTAGTAAAAATACAAAAATTAGCTCAGCATGGTGGCATGCGCCTGTAATCCCAGCTACTCAGGAGGCTGAGGCAGGGGAATCTCTTGAACCCAGGAGGTGGAGGATGCAGTGAACTGAGATGGCAACATTACACTCTAGCCTGAGCAACAAGAGCAAAACTCCATCTCAAAAAAAAAAAAATTGTCAAGTTCCTTCTCTTCCATTCTTTGCCATCGTGGTGTGTGCTTGACTCTGCTTCTTGCCACATCTTCTCAGAAGACTTTCAGGATTAAGCGATTCCTGGCCAAGAAACAAAAGCAAAACCATCCCACTCCCCTGTGGATTCAGATCAAAACTGGTAATAAAATCAGGTACGACTCCAAAAGGAGACATTGGAGAAGAACCAAGCTGGGTCTATAAGGAATTGCATGTGAGATGGCACACATATTTATGCTGTCTGAGCATCACAATCACGTTACCATATCAAGCTGAAAATGTCACCACTATCTGGACAGTTGGACATGTTTTATTGGGAATATGTTTTTTCTCTGTAAATTTGTTATAAACGCATTGGTTGGCTGTGTTCAGTAATAAACGTGAGACTTTTCATTTCAAAACAAAAGTCAAATGATGTAATTCCATAGAGTACCTTAA